AAATAATTGGCTCAAGGTCACTGAACCAGGAAATGATGGCGCTGGGATTCTTAGCTTCCGCTTCCTCCCCGCTTCCAGAGTTTCACAAGGTTTTTTTTTTTGTTTGTTTGTTTTTTGTTTTGTTTTGTTTTTTTTTTGCGACAGAATCTCACTTTGTCCCCCAGGTTGGAAGGCAGTGGTGCAAACTCAACTCACTGCAGCCTCCACCTCTCGCGTTCAAGCGATTCTCATGGCTCAGCCTCCCAAGTAGCTGGGATTACAGTCGCCCGCCACCACGCCCGGCTAATTTTTGTATTTTTGATAGAGACGGGTTTCCACCATGTTGGCCAGGCTGGTCTCGAACTCCTGACCTCAGATGATCTGCCCGTCTCGGCCTCCCAAAGTGCTGGGATTACAGGCGTGAGCCACAACGCCCTGCCGAGTTTCACAAATTTCATCTCCCATCCTCTGACCCCCCACCACGGGGCCAACTTCACCAGCCCAATCTCAAGTCCATGCCACAGAAATCTGGCCTCTTTTCCCAGACTCCTATCCAGCTCCAAGCTCCATCAGGGAAAGCAGACATCCGGCCCCAGGGCAAGACCTCAAAACTCAAGGGTCCTGAGAATCGGGCCCTCCCACCCCTGACGCTTGCCCCCCCCAAGAACCCCATTCCAAGAGTTTCTCATCTCAACCCTGGGAGGGAGCCCCAGATGATGTCTGTCTGGAGGGATTGGGTGGGGGCCCAAAGAAAGAGGAACCGGAGTGCCTGGGCCCTCCCACTGGCAGCCGACCTCAGCTGGGTGCGGTGAGGGTGGGTTTATAAAAGGGTCAGTATATATTGAGAGGAGGAGAGAAAGAGAAACGGGAGCAAGAGAGAAGGAGGCCCAGACAGTGAGGGCAGGAGGGAGAGAAGAGACGCAGAAGGAGAGCGAGCGAGAGAGAAAGGGTTCTGGATTGGAGGGGAGAGCAAGGGAGGGAGGAAGGCGGTGAGAGAGGCGGGGGCCTCGGGAGGGTGAAAGGAGGGAGGAGAAGGGCGGGGCACGGAGGCCCGAGCGAGGGACAAGACTCCGACTCCAGCTCTGACTTTTTTCGCGGCTCTCGGTAAGTTTCCAGTCCGTTATTCAGGGCTGGGACTAACTCCTTCTTGGGCCTCTCTTCCCCCCAGCGCGAATCCTATCCATTTCCTCCAGAAGATGTCCAACAGTCACCAGTCTGGCAGCAGGGTGGGGTGAGGACCTCGTGGACATAGCCAGGGGCTGGTTGAGACTCCGTCCCCTGCTCCCCCTCCCCAGGCTTCCACTGCAGCCATGTCACTCCTCTTGCTGGTGGTCTCAGCCCTTCACATCCTCATTCTTATACTGCTTTTCGTGGCCACTTTGGACAAGGTAAGCCTACTTGGAGCTCAGGGCCCTTCTGTCTGCCCCTTGTTTCGTTCTCTGTCCATCCCAGTCCTGGTGGACTCTCCCTGGGAAAGAGTCCCTGAATCTCTGGTACGACTGCACGTGGAACAACGACACCAAAACATGGGCCTGCAGTAATGTCAGCGAGAATGGTGAGGGGTGAGGGCGGCGGGACTGGTCTTCATGATGTCCCCCTCTGTGTCCTCCTTACTGCAGGCTGGCTGAAGGCGGTGCAGGTCCTCATGGTGCTCTCCCTCATTCTCTGCTGTCTCTCCTTCATCCTGTTCATGTTCCAGCTCTACACCATGCGACGAGGAGGTCTCTTCTATGCCACCGGCCTCTGCCAGCTTTGCACCAGTGAGCACTGCCCCTCCCCAACCCTAATCCCCACTGCATGACGTGTGGTTTTCATCTTCCGCAGGCGTGGCGGTGTTTACTGGCGCCTTGATCTATGCCATTCACGCCGAGGAGATCCTGGAGAAGCACCCGCGAGGGGGCAGCTTCGGATACTGCTTCGCCCTGGCCTGGGTGGCCTTCCCCCTCGCCCTGGTCAGCGGCATCATCTACATCCACCTACGGAAGCGGGAGTGAGCGCCCCGCCTCGCTCGGCTGCCCCCGCCCCTTCCCGGCCCCCCTCGCCGCGCGTCCTCCAAAAAATAAAACCTTAACCGCGGGCTCTGCCTTGATCTTCCTTCCTTCCGCCTCC